CTGTGTCTCCCCGCCCCCACCCCGTCTGCCCCCCACCCCCGCACCATCCGCCCTGAGTGTGGGAGGGAGGTCTTCATGCTGCCGGCACTCGGGACCTGCCTGACCACCGACTCCGCCGGAGTGTGGGCTTTTAAACCTGCAGCAGCTGCTGCAGTAGAAACGCGCATTAGTCGCAGCAGACACAGGCAGCCTCAGGTGGGACAAGTCTTGTCTCTTCCAGCCTGTGGGGGAGCCACGGCTTCCCCCCCACAACCACCCCCTGCCCACGGAGCAAGAATGTATCTCCCTGGCAGGAGACCTGGCGCGAGGTGAATGGAGAAACCTGTTGTGTCCCCTTCCTTCCTCCCCTGGCCTCAGTTCCCCATCTATTCAATAGGAAGAACCCTTTGGGATTTCTTTGCGAGAGAAAGGGGAGTTTTGCTTTAAACGGAGCTCTTCCCGGCCGTGCGCGGTGGCTCACGCCTGTAATCCCAGCACTTTGGGAGGCCGAGGTGGGCGGATCACCTGAGGTCAGGAGTTCAAGACCAGCCTGGCCAACATGGTGAAACCCCGTCTCTACTAAAAATACAAAAATTATCACGCCTGTAGTCCCAGCTACTTGGGAGGCTGAGGCAGGAGAATCGCTTGAACCCGGGAGGCGGAGGTAGCAGTGAGCTGAGATCGCACCACTGCACTCCAGCCTCGGCGACAGAGCGAGGCTCCGTCTCAAAAATAAATGAATAAATAAATTTAAAATAAAATAAAAAGGAGCCCTTCCCCCTTTCACTTCCTCTCCTCCGCGATCGCTGCTTTCAGCTGGGCAACAGCACAGGGCGGTCCTGCGCATCCGGGGGGCTGCGCTCCCAGACCGGTGGCTGGGGAGTAGGTTGCAGGGGTGTCACTGTGTCAGGGGAGGAGGAGGAGGAGGAGGAAGAAGAGGTAGCGGCAAGGTCGCGGTCTGAGGTTCCGGTGCTCGCCGCCGCCCAGCTCCCAGCCGAGGCTTTCTCAACCGCGTCAATAAAAGGCCGCCCCGACCCGCCCCCGCGCCCCGCAGCCCTGCCGGACACCCCGGGCTGCAGCTGAGCGGGCGCAGACGGGCCGAGGCGGGCGCCGGGCGCGCAGGGACCGAGGGACCGAGTGCTCCCCATGAGCGCACGTGGGCCGGGCGGTCCGCAAGCCCGGCTGAGAGCGCGCCATGGGGCAGGCGGGCTGCAAGGGGCTCTGCCTGTCGCTGTTCGACTACAAGACCGAGAAGTATGTCATCGCCAAGAACAAGAAGGTGGGCCTGCTGTACCGGCTGCTGCAGGCCTCCATCCTGGCGTACCTGGTCGTGTAAGTTCTCCGCGGACTTTTGGGAAGGCGGGCTGATGCCCACGTACCGGCCCCCTTCCCACAGATGGGTGTTCCTGATAAAGAAGGGTTACCAAGACGTCGACACCTCCCTGCAGAGTGCTGTCATCACCAAAGTCAAGGGCGTGGCCTTCACCAACACCTCGGATCTTGGGCAGCGGATCTGGGATGTCGCCGACTACGTCATTCCAGCCCAGGTCTGAGTCCCCACCTAGCACACGGCCAAGGCGGAGGTTCCTCAGTGCCTCTCTGGTTCCTTAGGGAGAGAACGTCTTTTTTGTGGTCACCAACCTGATTGTGACCCCCAACCAGCGGCAGAACGTCTGTGCTGAGGTTTGATTTGGCGAGGGGCCCTGGCGTGGGGGCCCCCATCCAGGTGCCCCTTCTCTCCTGGCAGAATGAAGGCATTCCTGATGGCGCGTGCTCCAAGGACAGCGACTGCCACGCTGGGGAAGCGGTTACAGCTGGAAACGGTGAGGGCCTGGAGCGGCCACGGGCTGAAGGACTCCTGGCATTGATCCTGTCCCACCCCTGCAGGAGTGAAGACCGGCCGCTGCCTGCGGAGAGAGAACTTGGCCAGGGGCACCTGTGAGATCTTTGCCTGGTGCCCGTTGGAGACAAGCTCCAGGCCGGAGTGAGTGGCTGCAGCCTCAGGACCCTGAGGGGTCCTGGACAGGCTGTTCTGGGTTGGTTTTCAGGGAGCCATTCCTGAAGGAGGCCGAAGACTTCACCATTTTCATAAAGAACCACATCCGTTTCCCCAAATTCAACTTCTCCAAGTACGTGGGCTTGGCTACTGGGGGCCACGGGTTCATTTCTCGGCTGCCCATGGCCTCCACCCAGAAGCAATGTGATGGACGTCAAGGACAGATCTTTCCTGAAATCATGCCACTTTGGCCCCAAGAACCACTACTGCCCCATCTTCCGACTGGGCTCCGTGATCCGCTGGGCCGGGAGCGACTTCCAGGATATAGCCCTGGAGGTGGGTGGGGTGCACGCAGGGAGCCCTCCCTGTGTGTGCTGACCCTCATCTCTCTTTTATCAAGGGTGGCGTGATAGGAATTAATATTGAATGGAACTGTGATCTTGATAAAGCTGCCTCTGAGTGCCACCCTCACTATTCTTTTAGCCGTCTGGACAATAAACTTTCAAAGTCTGTCTCCTCCGGGTACAACTTCAGGTAACCGCTGCCTTGTGCCCACTTGTGACCTGCTGAGGCCTCCCCTGGGCCCTGTCTCCCTCAGATTTGCCAGATATTACCGAGACGCAGCCGGGGTGGAGTTCCGCACCCTGATGAAAGCCTACGGGATCCGCTTTGACGTGATGGTGAACGGCAAGGTGCGTGTGCCTTCTCCTGTTCTGAGGCTGGGAGGATTCTGAATCAGGAACCCCTGTTTTGCAGGGTGCTTTCTTCTGCGACCTGGTACTCATCTACCTCATCAAAAAGAGAGAGTTTTACCGTGACAAGAAGTACGAGGAAGTGAGGTCAGTTCCGCTTCCAGGCCGGCGGCCCGAGGCGTCCCAGGTGAACAGCTTGTATCTTGTCCAGGGGCCTAGAAGACAGTTCCCAGGAGGCCGAGGACGAGGCATCGGGGCTGGGGCTATCTGAGCAGCTCACATCTGGGCCAGGGCTGCTGGGGATGCCGGAGCAGCAGGAGCTGCAGGAGCCACCCGAGGCGAAGCGTGGAAGCAGCAGTCAGAAGGGGAACGGATCTGTGTGCCCACAGCTCCTGGAGCCCCACAGGTGAGGCCACTGCTAGGCAGAGAGCCCGACAGCTCAAGAGCTCCTTTCTGTTCTGATATTCCAGGAGCACGTGAATTGCCTCTGCTTACGTTCAGGCCCTGTCCTAAACCCAGCCGTCTAGCACCCAGTGATCCCATGCCTTTGGGAATCCCAGGATGCTGCCCAACGGGAAATTTGTACATTGGGTGCTATCAATGCCACATCACAGGGACCAGCCATCACAGAGCAAAGTGACCTCCACGTCTGATGCTGGGGTCATCAGGACGGACCCATCATGGCTGTCTTTTTGCCCCACCCCCTGCCGTCAGTTCTTCCTTTCTCCGTGGCTGGCTTCCCGCACTAGGGAACGGGTTGTAAATGGGGAACATGACTTCCTTCCGGAGTCCTTGAGCACCTCAGCTAAGGACCGCAGTGCCCTGTAGAGTTCCTAGATTACCTCACTGGGAATAGCATTGTGCGTGTCCGGAAAAGGGCTCCATTTGGTTCCAGCCCACTCCCCTCTGCAAGTGCCGCAGCTTCCCTCAGAGCATACTCTCCAGTGGATCCAAGTACTCTCTCTCCTAAAGACACCACCTTCCTGCCAGCTGTTTGCCCTTAGGCCAGTACACAGAATTAAAGTGGGGGAGATGGCAGACGCTTTCTGGGACCTGCCCAAGATATGTATTCTCTGACACTCTTATTTGGTCATAAAACAATAAATGGTGTCAATTTCAAACGTGTCCTGATTTTTTTCTCTTCATGTTTACC